CTTTCTCTACTGGCTTGCCCAAGTGGACTCTGATCTTGGAGCTCAACAGTGTCACTCAATCTTCCACCCTCTCCTTTGCAACCTATTTCTTAAACCAGAACTAATGTATTCTGGACACAGAGTCCCTGAAACCCCAGACAAAGAAAATTCGATGTATCTGAACAAACAAAACCGCGTTTCTTTAAATCTCCAAGCCAAAAGGAAAAGTGCAGAAACATTTACTCACTGTCCGACCTGTACATATATTTTACCTGATAACCCTTAAAGAAGTGCCCCCCAGTTCAGCCATCACCCATGCAGGGCAAAGGGAGCTGGAGCTGGCCCAGCCTGTCGGCGCAGACACTCCTGACAGCTCCTGTCTGGGCACTTCTTTCTTTCTTGGAGCTTCTAATTTCTTTCTTGGCTTCTGAGGCCTAACAGGGTGTTTTGATGCACACACAGGAATTACTACCGTCCCCAATCCTAGGGTACATCCCTAGCCCAGGCCAGGGCTTTGAGTTTTCCTAGGAGCGGGAGGGTCTGCAAAGCCCCACAGGCTGAAATCTCAGCGTGGCCCTCTGCTCATCTGCTCCAGGTGGAAACTCTCACCCCTGAGCTGCCCGACCTGGGTTCAAGCCCGGGTCAGGGGAGTTAGCAAGGAGACACCTGAAAAATAAAAGGACAGAATGGAAGTGCACACTCCCACCGCGGGCCCGGGCGGGAAGTCGGACTAAGACCGCGGCGGGACCGCCCCATCCAGAAAGGGTGCCCCGGGTGTGGGGGCGGAAACCCCAGCGCTGTCTTCAGTCTCCACACCCGCGCCTTTTTCCCCTGGAAAACGAGCGTCCTTGGCCTCTTCGGCCGCAACCGGGCGGCTCCAGACGTCCAGGAGGGCAGAGGCTGGGCTGGTGCGGCGCGGGGGGCGCGGGCGCGGGCTCTGCGCCTTTAAGGCCCGCGTCGGCAGAGCGAGCGCAGGGGCCGGGCGGCGGGGCGGGGCCTCGGCGGGGCGGCCGCGGCTTCACCTGCAGCTCCGAGCGCGCGGAACAGAGGCGCGGGCGGCTGCGAGGCCGGCGGACGCACCGGCCCGAGGGAACGCGCCGCCGGCCGGACTTGGCCTGGCTCCCGGAGCCGGGGCGGCGAGCGCGGCGGGCGCAGCGGGGCTGGAGGCTCCGGGCAGGCGCGGGGGAGCGGCGGCGGCGGCGGCGATCGGAGCGGCGGCGGTGGTCTCGGCGGCGGCGGCGGCGGCGGCGGCAGGGAGCGGGCTCCCGGTGCCGGGCACCGGGCGGGCGGCGGGGAAGATGACCGCGGGCGCCGGCGTGCTCCTTCTGCTGCTCTCGCTCTCCGGCGCGCTCCGGGTAAGTTGCCGCCTCCCGCCCCCGCCGTTCGGATTGTTTTACACTCTCCCCTTTGTGTTCTCAGGCCCATAATGAGGATCTTACAACTAGAGAGACCTGCAAGGCTGGGTTCTCTGAAGATGATTACACGGCATTAATCTCCCAAAATATTCTAGAAGGGGAAAAGCTACTTCAAGGTAAGGCGGGGTGTGGAGGGGTGGGAGTGAATCCGACCCTGACTCTCTCCCCCTCCTCTTGCAGTCAAGTTCAGCAGCTGTGTGGGGACCAAGGGGACACAATATGAGACCAACAGCATGGACTTCAAAGTTGGGGCAGATGGGACAGTCTTCGCCACCCGGGAGCTGCAGGTCCCCTCCGAGCAGGTGGCGTTCACGGTGACTGCATGGGACAGCCAGACAGCAGAGAAATGGGACGCCGTGGTGCGGTTGCTGGTGGCCCAGACCTCGTCCCCGCACTCTGGACACAAGGTAAGGTGTGACCGCCCGGGTCTGCGCTGGAGCTCTGCCTCTTCTCTCCCCTTTCCAAATAAAGCCGCAGAAAGGAAAGAAGGTCGTGGCTCTGGACCCCTCTCCGCCTCCGAAGGACACCCTGCTGCCGTGGCCCCAGCACCAGAACGCCAACGGGCTGAGGCGGCGCAAACGGGACTGGGTCATCCCGCCCATCAACGTGCCCGAGAACTCGCGCGGGCCCTTCCCGCAGCAGCTCGTGAGGGTGAGTGCAGACCCCTCCCGCGGGCACGGGGGTAACCTCTTCTCGCTTTGCTCCTGCCTTTCAGATCCGGTCCGACAAAGACAATGACATCCCCATCCGGTACAGCATCACGGGAGTGGGCGCCGACCAGCCCCCCATGGAGGTCTTCAGCATTGACTCCATGTCCGGCCGGATGTACGTCACAAGGCCCATGGACCGGGAGGAGCACGCCTCTTACCACGTGAGTGTCCACACCCGGCTGAGAATGGGGCCGCCACTGGGCCCTGTCTCTGCTGCTTTTCCAGCTCCGAGCCCACGCTGTGGACATGAATGGCAACAAGGTGGAGAACCCCATCGACCTGTACATCTACGTCATCGACATGAATGACAACCGCCCTGAGTTCATCAACCAGGTCTACAACGGCTCCGTGGACGAGGGCTCCAAGCCAGGTGAGGCCTTTAGCGTTTGCTTGCTGGAGACCCATCCCCATCTGAGCTGCTGTCTCCGTTCCAGGCACCTACGTGATGACCGTCACGGCCAACGATGCTGACGACAGCACCACGGCCAACGGGATGGTGCGGTACCGGATCGTGACCCAGACCCCACAGAGCCCGTCCCAGAATATGTTCACCATCAACAGCGAGACTGGAGATATCGTCACAGTGGCGGCTGGCCTGGACCGAGAGGTGAGGCGGGGTGGGGTCTGCGTGCAGGCGGGCTGTTCTTTCTCAACTGGTGTCTCCCTTCCAGAAAGTTCAGCAGTACACAGTCATCGTTCAGGCCACAGATATGGAAGGAAATCTCAACTATGGCCTCTCAAACACAGCCACAGCCATCATCACGGTGACAGATGTGAATGACAACCCGCCAGAATTTACCGCCAGCACGGTGAGTCCCTCGAAGCTGCCCAGTGACGCATGGGTTTGTGACATTCTTTCCTTCCATTTTGCAGTTTGCAGGGGAGGTCCCCGAAAACCGCGTGGAGACCGTGGTCGCAAACCTCACGGTGATGGACCGAGATCAGCCCCACTCTCCAAACTGGAATGCCGTTTACCGCATCATCAGTGGGGATCCATCCGGGCACTTCAGCGTCCGCACAGACCCCGTAACCAACGAGGGCATGGTCACCGTGGTGAAGGTGCGTACTCTTCTCACACCCTGCCAGGCACCAGGTCACTCCCAGCCCTGATCTGTTGTTCCAGGCAGTCGACTACGAGCTCAACAGAGCTTTCATGCTGACAGTGATGGTGTCCAACCAGGCGCCCCTGGCCAGCGGAATCCAGATGTCCTTCCAGTCCACGGCAGGGGTGACCATCTCCATCATGGACATCAACGAGGCTCCCTACTTCCCCTCAAACCACAAGCTGATCCGCCTGGAGGAGGGCGTGCCCCCCGGCACCGTGCTGACCACGTTTTCAGCTGTGGACCCTGACCGGTTCATGCAGCAGGCTGTGAGGTGGGTGCACAGGACATGCCTCGTCCCTGCCTCTTACCTCCCCCTGCACTTGTGGTCTCCGCAGATACTCAAAGCTGTCAGACCCAGCGAGCTGGCTGCACATCAATGCCACCAACGGCCAGATCACCACGGCGGCAGTGCTGGACCGTGAGTCCCTCTACACCAAAAACAACGTCTACGAGGCCACCTTCCTGGCAGCTGACAATGGTGCGGCCCACCCCAGGGAGGCAGCCGTCTCGGGCCCGTGTGGTGACCTGTGTCTGTTCCACAGGGATACCCCCGGCCAGCGGCACCGGGACCCTCCAGATCTATCTCATTGACATCAACGACAACGCCCCTGAGCTGCTGCCCAAGGAGGCGCAGATCTGCGAGAAGCCCAACCTGAACGCCATCAACATCACGGCGGCCGACGCTGACGTCGACCCCAACATCGGCCCCTACGTCTTCGAGCTGCCCTTTGTCCCGGCGGCCGTGCGGAAGAACTGGACCATCACCCGCCTGAACGGTGAGCCCGCCTTAGGCCACGGGGAGGGTCAGCTGGTTGAATGTTTACTGTTGCTTTGCACCAGGTGACTATGCCCAACTCAGCTTGCGCATCCTGTACCTGGAGGCCGGGATGTATGACGTCCCCATCATCGTCACAGACTCTGGAAACCCTCCCCTGTCCAACACGTCCATCATCAAAGTCAAGGTGTGCCCATGTGATGACAACGGGGACTGCACCACCATTGGCGCAGTGGCAGCGGCTGGTCTGGGCACCGGTGCCATCGTGGCCATCCTCATCTGCATCCTCATCCTGCTGAGTGAGTGTGGCTGAGCACCAGGGTGGGCAGGGACACCCTGCTCACGGGCAGCCCTCCCCCACAGCCATGGTCCTGCTGTTTGTCATGTGGATGAAGCGGCGAGAGAAGGAGCGCCACACGAAGCAGCTGCTCATTGACCCCGAGGACGACGTCCGCGACAACATCCTCAAGTATGACGAGGAAGGCGGTGGCGAGGAGGACCAGGTGAGACTGCGGCCCGCCCCCGCCTCCCCACGTGCCCCTGACTCCTCCCGGCTCCCTCCCCCAGGACTACGACCTCAGCCAGCTGCAGCAGCCGGAAGCCATGGGGCACGTGCCAAGCAAAGCCCCTGGCGTGCGTCGCGTGGATGAGCGGCCGGTGGGCGCTGAGCCCCAGTACCCGATCAGGCCCATGGTGCCGCACCCAGGCGACATCGGTGACTTCATCAATGAGGTGTGTGCCTCTCGGCAGTGGGGGGCCCGGGCCTGCACCCTAACTCTGTGTCTGTGACCCCCAGGGACTCCGCGCTGCTGACAACGACCCCACGGCACCCCCCTATGACTCCCTGCTGGTCTTCGACTACGAGGGGAGCGGCTCCACCGCAGGCTCCGTCAGCTCCCTGAACTCATCCAGTTCCGGGGACCAAGACTACGATTACCTCAACGACTGGGGGCCCAGATTCAAGAAGCTGGCGGACATGTATGGAGGTGGTGAAGAGGATTGACTGACCTCGCATCTTCGGACCGAAGTGAGAGCCGTGCTCGGACGCCGGAGGAGCAGGACTGAGCAGAGGCGGCCGGTCTTCCCGACTCCCTGCGGCTGTGTCCTTAGTGCTGTTAGGAGGCCCCCCAATCCCCACGTTGAGCTGTCTAGCATGAGCACCCACCCCCACAGCGCCCTGCACCCGGCCGCTGCCCAGCACCGCGCTGGCTGGCACTGAAGGACAGCAAGAGGCACTCTGTCTTCACTTGAATTTCCTAGAACAGAAGCACTGTTTTTAAAAAAAAAAAAAAAAAAAGAAGAAAGAAAGAAAAAAAAAAAAAAAAGAAAGTGCCTTTTGGTACATGTATCAGATTCCCTCAAACTCAGGAGTGTCTAAAGCAGACAGACCGTCCCCACCTTCCCATCCCGAGCGGCCTCCAACCCCAGCTAGTCCCAGCTCTGAAGGCATCATTCAGAAATGGGGGAGACTGTGTCTGTCTTTCTTACTTTTTTTTTGGTCTTTTATTAAGAAAAAGAAAGTGGGTGACTTGTTTGAAAACAGAGTGGGGTTCAAATCCCAGCAGCCTTTGCTGTACACAGCTGGGGGTCTCTTGAGCCTCTTGGGAGTCAAGGCCAGCTGGGAGGCTTAGCCCTTCAGCCCCAGCAGAAGGCCCTGGGGCTGGTGGGGCTCAGAATACCCCTACCTTGTGGCTGCTCCCCACCCCTCCCGGATGCTGTGAGGAGCTCAGGCAGGGGCCTGGAGGGGAACAGGGGTCATCCTGAAGGGGCTCCACCCCCAGTCAACCCAGGCCTCCCTCAGGGACACCTGTCACCCTGAGTGCCACCAGGTCCCCTCTGCCTTTGGTCCAGAAGAGTGAGTTGTCCAAACCAGCCAGCATCTGGCTCCAGCCCTCCAACCCTGGCGACCAGACCCCATGGGGTGCCATCAACGGCCCCGCGACAGGCATCAATTCAAACCCCAGGACACTCTCGACAGCTCCAACCATCCGGAGGGCTGTGCAGATGGCAGGAACCAAGGACCCTCCCTGGCAGCTGAAGAGGGCAGTTACGGTTGGGCGTGGTGACCAGAACACACCCAGCAGCCTGCGAAGCCTCCCCGTCCCCAGCCTGTGCTCCTGATTCCCGCCAGACGCTTGTGAGCCTGTGTGGGTGGCAGGAGGCCCCGTCTTGCCGTGCCTACCTGTCGCACAGATGCCTCTGCACGCTGCAGACGGTGCCTCTCCTCTCCTATGGACCCTCGTCGGGGGCAGGCAGCGGCCGGGTCCAAACTTGCTGCTGTCCTCGAGGCTGGCACTGCTATCTCCAGGGCTGGGTTGACTCAAGCCAGACAGGGGGAAGGAATTGGTTCTGCAGGACAGTGAGAGGGTCTGTGTCCCGGCACCCCTGGGACAGCGCTCGGCTGCCTGTGCTCACTGCATGAGAAAACTCAGAGGGTGCATTCTCCCTCTGGCATGGCTGTGTCTGGGCGCCTTGGGCTGCGGCAGGGGGCAGGCCCCACGTGGGGAAGCCTCGTGCTTGGTCAGCTTTCTGTCTCTCCCAGGCCAGTGACAACTGGCTTCCCGAGGAAGGAGGTGAGGTACCAGGGACCCTGGGCAGGACCTGGTGTCGGGCAGGGCGGTGCCAGCACTGGGGAAGGACAGGGAGCCCTCCCGGAGCCCCACCCTGCACCTGCCACTGGGGTCAGGGAGTGTCTCGGGGTGCCTTTGGGGGCAGCATGAGCTCCACCAGGGGCCCCGGCCCCCACCTCAGCCTATGGCCCTTCCCCATGGCTAAGGTCATGCCTTTTCTGAACAGCTTTGGCCTTGAGTGCACACATCTGTGCCAGGCTCACGGCATGTTCCCGTTGGATGTCAGGGTCCTTGTCCAAACCAAACTCACAGCTGCCCCTGTGCAGCCTTCAGAGTTGAGCTGGGGTCTCAGTCTCCAACCTGTCCTTTCTGACCCTCCCATGGCTGCCCAGGGAGGGCGGGGTTCACTGTGCCACGTGCTGGGTGCCCCCCTCTGCAGACAGCCAGTCCAGGAGATGGACCAACAGAGGTCAAGGGGCAGCTGGCCAGGCCGCACCGGGGTCCCCGAGTTCTGAGCTGTGCTATGCAAACAAGAATGCTCCTGTGTGGGGGGGCATGGCCGTTGGAGGTATAGCTGGGCGGGTAGTGGAAGGACTGGAAATCTCTGTTGTTGTTTGGGGAAGTCCATGCTTCAGTCCTTCGGAGTATGCGTGGATTGTTCGAAGTGTGACTATGGCCCGGGAGCCAGGGCAGCATGAACTCCTTTCTCTGAAATTTCGAGGCCTCCTTGGGTTCCCTGAACTCCGGGCTGATGTTCCCAGGACCCAGCACCAGGAGACCCCAGTCCCGCCAGCAGCCGCCGCTACCCAGGAGGGCTGGGCGACATTGGCCGCCTCCCACTAGCTCCCCCTCCTCGCCCACAGCCTCTTGTCACTGCCAAGCCCCCGTTCCTTTTGCCCAAATCACGCAGGCGGAAGCTGCAGTGCCAGCTGGAGGGATGTTCATAGGGCTTCCTGTGCCCATCCCTGCTCCAAACAGCTGGACAGCTTCCCCTCTACCCCCACCCTGGTGAGCCCCTGGGGGCCAGAGAAAGATGGGGTTCCTGCACCTTCCCAGCTCCACCTCTGAACTTGAGTTAGCGTTAGCTAAGCATACAATCAGTGTCGAACGTCTCTCTTCCTTAAGCTTGTAGATACGACTGCCTATAATCAGGGGACTCCCACTGGAGGCCGGGAGGCCAATGCTGGCCAGGTGCGAGGGCATGGTTTGGTTCCTTTAGGGAATTTTTGTTTTGCAAACAGGAGAAACCTGTGCTGCAGGTTGGAGTGGCAGGAACGACTGGCCTTGGTCAGCAGGCAGCCCCCAGCCTAGGGCCACAGTCCTCTTCAGGGCCTGGGCAGCCCCAATTTCTGGCCCAGCAGGTTTCTCTTTGTAGTGTCTTTCAGCACATCCAAAATGCTAGGCCTCCTGCCACCAACGTGTCAGAGCAATGTCCAACTGTCAGGCTCTCAGAGATGCCTCAGTTTCCCTAGCATGAGCACCAGCCGACACACACAGTCCACTGAGATGATAATTCTGTTCTCTCCAAAGCAAAAAGCTGGGCGAGGGGTAGTCTCAATTTCTGTCAGTGCTCAAAGGAATAACACCAAAAGAATCAACACAGAATCTCCCAGACACACGTGACCCAGCTCGTGGCGCCGTGGGTCCGTAGGAGGGACAGTACCTCACAACAGGCCCAGCGGGGGACCACCTCTCTGTACAATTGGAATGCGTTTTACTTTTCTTTTCTCTCCTTTTTTCATTCCGATTTTTTTTGCATGTTTCTTTTTGAAATGGGCAAAATGTGTAGCAGCCTGCATGAGCACAGTTGTTTTGGGGAAAGATACTGGAGTATGATGTACTCACACCTGCAAATCTGAGCATCGCGAGGTTAAACGTTCCACCTTTTTTTGTAATCGTCAACAGCACAACTATTTTGTATTGTTGTTTGTATCATTTTGTACCAAAAAAAAAAAGGAAAAAAAAAGGGAAGAGAGTTGATGTTTTCAGTGTGTTTCCAGTGCCAGACAGTCTTGGTCCTGAACTCAGTAGACCCTTGCGGAGCGGTTGTGCGCGGGCAGGCGGGGCGCGCTGCTCCAGAGAATGAATAAAGTCCCCCTTTTCCGTAGTCGGCATCGTCCTGGCTTGATTTTCTTCCAA